TGGATGATCGTGTTTCTAAAAAGCTAGTTTTTCAACCATTAGAGCGGCTCAAGGAGCTGCTAAACAGCACTGGGCGCATAGGCTGGGTTTGACTAGACAGGATTAGCGAGGGGGAAAAAGACTAATTACAAGCAGTTGCGTACTCTGGAGATGCTCCCCTTAGCAGAAGCTCGGTGGACTGTCTGCAGCCAGACCTCCGGGCCTGGCGGCTGGCGCGGGAGGCAGAAGGCGGGGCTTTCCTACAGGGCTCCGTGCCCCGCCCTCCCCGCGCCGCCTTCCACCTCCGGCCGCGCGGGGGCGCTCCCCGGCCGGCTCTGTCGCTTCCGCCGCCGCCCCGCCCACCCGGGCTCACCCCTCGTCCCGATTGGCTGCGCGACGGGAGCGCGCCGAGTCAGGGGGCGGGCCCGCGCCCGCTACAAAGCGGCGAAGGTCACGGCGCGAGGAGGCGCGCGTCGCCGCCCCGCGTCCCGCCTGCGGCCCGCGCCCCCGGCGTCACCGCCTCCTGCCCGCCTGCCCGCCTGCCCGCCTGCCCGCCTACCCGCCTACCCGCCTACCCGCCTACCCCCCTGCCGGCCTGCCGTCCTTCCACGCGGAGAGCCATGGAGGGAGTGAGCGCGCTGCTGGCCCGCTGCCCCACGGCCGGCCTGGCCGGCGGCCTGGGGGTCACGGCGTGCGCCGCGGCCGGCGTGTTGCTCTACCGGATCGCGCGGAGGTGAGTGCATGGTTCGGCCCCACGCGGCCCTCTGCGCCGCCCGCCAGGCCCGCCCCCGCGCCGCCCCGGCCCGCTGCCCCCCTCGGCCGGGACCCGGGCTGCCCGCGGGCGCGCGGAGACCCCCGGCGCGCGCCGCCGCCCCCCGAGACCGGGTTGAGACTGCAGTCGGGAAGCGGCTGCGGAGTCGAGTGGAGCGGCGGGGACTCCGGGAACGTGGGGCGCGGGCGAGAGCGCCGCGCGGGGGCCACAAACTTCCTCCGGGAGCCGCGGGGGGCTGGAGCCGGTGCGCACGGGCCGCCCCTGCCCTCAGCCCCGTGCTGGGCCCCGGTGCACGGCGATGCTGGCGATCGCGGCTGGCGGTTGCTGCTCGGCATGTGACGTCCCGGGCGTTTTTCTACACGCCTCGCATCCGCGCGTTTCAGAGCCACAGCCCCTGCTTACGCTAGAGCAGCTGAGGGACAGGGAGGCTCAGTAACTTGCTGTTAATGAGAGGAATCATGGTTTGAGCCGATGGAATCTGCAGGGCAGACCCCGAGGCTGGGCTGCCTCCCAGAGGTGGGCAAGGCCTGAGATGCCTCCAAACAGTTCCAGGCCAACCCGCTCTTTCCTTGGTCCACAGGATGAAGCCAACGCACACGATGGTCAACTGCTGGTTCTGCAACCAGGATACGCTGGTGCCCTATGGGAACCGCAACTGCTGGGACTGTCCCCACTGCGAGCAGTACAACGGCTTCCAGGAGGTGTGGGTCACAGGCAGGCGGACGGGTGGGCATGCCTGCCTCGAGTCCCACCTCTCTCCCGCAGAACGGCGACTACAACAAGCCGATCCCCGCCCAGTACTTGGAGCACCTGAACCACGTGGTGAGCAGCGCGCCCAGCCTGCGCGACCCTTCGCAGCCGCAGCAGTGGGTGAGCAGCCAAGTCCTGCTGTGCAAGAGGTGCAACCACCACCAGACCACCAAGATCAAGCAGCTGGCCGCCTTCGCTCCCCGCGAGGAGGTGAGGCCGGGTTGGGAGGGCAGGGGTCCTGGCAGATGCCGAGCCTGTTCCCCCAACCCCACAGGGCAGGTATGACGAGGAGGTCGAGGTGTACCGGCATCACCTGGAGCAGATGTACAAGCTGTGCCGGCCGTGCCAAGCGGCTGTGGAGTACTACATCAAGCACCAGAACCGCCAGCTGCGCGCCCTGTTGCTCAGCCACCAGTTCAAGCGCCGGGAGGCCGACCAGACCCACGCACAGGTGAGAGGCGGCATCCACAGGGCGGGGGTGGGCTCACTAACCCGCCTCTCTTCCTCCTTTGCAGAACTTCTCCTCCGCCGTGAAGTCCCCGGTCCAGGTCATCCTGCTCCGTGCCCTCGCCTTCCTGGCCTGCGCCTTCCTACTGACCACCGCGCTGTATGGGGCCAGCGGACACTTCGCCCCAGGCACCACTGTGCCCCTGGCCCTGCCACCTGGTGGCAATGGCTCAGCCACACCTGACAATGGCACCACCCCTGGGGCCGAGGGCTGGCGGCAGTTGCTGGGCCTACTCCCCGAGCACATGGCGGAGAAGCTGTGTGAGGCCTGGGCCTTTGGGCAGAGCCACCAGACGGGCGTCGTGGCACTGGGCCTACTCACCTGCCTGCTGGCAATGCTGCTGGCTGGCCGCATCAGGTGTGCATGGGGCCAGGGCCAGGAGTTGGCGGCCCCTGGGGTGACCCCGCTGCTTCCCTTTCAGGCTCCGGAGGATCGATGCCTTCTGCACCTGCCTGTGGGCCCTGCTGCTGGGGCTGCACCTGGCTGAGCAGCACCTGCAGGCCGCCTCGCCTAGCTGGCTAGACACGCTCAAGTTCAGCACCACATCTTTGTGCTGCCTGGTTGGCTTCACGGCGGCTGTGGCCACAAGGAAGGCAACGGGCCCACGGAGGTTCCGGCCCCGAAGGTCAGAGAAGCAGCCATGACTGCGGGGGGAGGCTTCTTGTCCCGTGCCTGACGGGCCCTTGCAGGTTCTTCCCAGGAGACTCTGCCGGCCTTTTCCCCACCAGCCCCAGCTTGGCCATCCCTCACCCGAGTGTCGGAGGCTCTCCAGCGTCTCTGTTCATCCCCAGCCCGCCCAGCTTCCTGCCCCTCGCCAACCAGCAGCTCTTCCGGTCTCCTCGACGGACCTCACCCTCCTCATTGCCTGGCCGCCTCAGCCGGGCCCTCTCTCTGGGAACCATACCCTCTCTGACTCGAGCAGGTAAGGGGTGCCCAGGCATTGGCAGACAGTCACTGACGTGTCGCCCGCTTCTCTCTGTCTCCAGACTCCGGCTATCTGTTCAGCGGTAGCCGCCCACCATCTCAGGTGTCTCGATCTGGGGAGTTTCCTGTTTCAGGTGAGGAAGACAGAGAGCTAAGTGGGGGACGGCACGTTCACATCATCTTCCTCCCTCCCTCCAGATTACTTCTCTCTTCTGTCGGGGAGCTGCCCCTCCTCCCCACTCCCTTCCCCAGCGCCTTCCGTGGCCGGCTCGGTGGCCTCCAGCTCCGGCTCTCTGCGCCACCGCAGGCCCCTCATCAGCCCTGCCCGGCTCAACCTGAAGGGACAGAAGCTGCTGCTGTTCCCGTCACCCCCTGGAGAGGCCCCCACCACGCCCAGCAGCTCCGATGAGCACTCGCCTCACAACGGCAGCCTCTTCACCATGGAGCCGCCCCATGTTCCCCGGAAGCCGCCCCTGCAGGACGTGAAGCACGCCCTGGGTACGGCCTTCTGACCACCCCAAGGGGCCGTGCTAATGGCTGATTTCAGTTTCTCCTTTTGCAGTTGACCTTCAGGGTCCTCTGTTTCTTGGAACTGATCGAAAACACATCACGCATTGCCAGGTGCGTGTGGCCACAGATAGTTTCACTCAAATTTTGTAGATTTCCTTTTTTTTTTTTTTTCGAGATGCAGTCTCACTCTGTCGCCCAGGCTGGAGTGCAGTGGCGTGATCTTGGCTCACTGCAACCTCCTCCTCCAGGGTTCAAGAGATTGTCCTGCTTCAGCCTCCCGAGTAGCTGGGACTACAGGTGCGCGCCACCATGCCTGGCTAATTTTTATACGCCACTGAGAAACACACCCTTCTCTCTGCAGACCTGAGATCCAAGCTGGAAAGAGGCAGTGCCTGCAGCAACCGCTCCATCAAGAAAGAGGACGACTCTTCCCAGTCATCTACCTGTGTGGTGGACACCACCACCAGGGGCTGCTCGGAGGAGGCCGCCACCTGGAGAGGTCTGTACCCTGAGGTGCGGGAGGGGAGGGGGAACAATGTTCTGACCAGGTCTCTGCTTTGCAGGTCGTTTCGGCCCTTCCCTGGTCCGGGGCCTCCTGGCCGTGAGCTTGGCCGCCAACGCCCTGTTCACCTCGGTGTTTCTGTACCAGAGCCTGCGCTGACCCACCGTTGGAGCCCCTCGGAGGGGAGCAACCCGGTGCCTGCTGCTTCACCACTGCCGGCCTCAGGACCCTCCCTGGAGGGGCTGCCACCTCTGCCCTCATCTCCAGGGCCTTGACCTCACTGGACTGTGACTGTCCTCAGGACACCTGCCCCTCCTCACCTAACGGACTGCAGGGCTGAGCATGTGTCTGAGGTCACACTCTCTGCCCACTCACCTCCTTGGCTGACATCGGTTGTGTTTGGTGCTGACACTCTGATCCCGAAGCCAGGGAGCCCCAAGGGGCTGCATGACCCTGGGGTGCCCCACACAGTTCAGCCCTGCCTGGCAGGGACGCCAGTACTACTGTAACTGCAGCAGGAGCTGCCCGGCCTGCCTTCTGGCCCCACGCCCACAGGCGTAGTCACATCTTTGTACTGTACTCCCCTGTCTCACCTGGGGCAACCTCAGAGCCCCACTAAGCTGAAGGCCCCCTGGGGGAGGGGGAAGCATGGTCCTTATCATCTGCCCTATCTTGCCCCTTCCTGTGGAGTGGGCAGAAGGGCTCCCGGGATCCTCAGAGCTCCCAGGTCTGAGCAGCCAAAGGCCCAGCTGGGCCTCCAGGACCAGCGCGAGCCCCTGCCCCACCCTCCCCTGCCCCATGTGCCCTGCTTTGTGACCTCTGTTGACCTTCCTGGAAGCAGCCCCATTACCCTGAGAATGCGGAGCGCCCTGGCCCACCTCGCCCTGTGTTTCCAGGCCTGCACGTCTGGTCCTTCAGCTGCACATGGAACTGCAGGGCAGGCTGGCGGGGGGCCTTCAGATCTCAGATGAGACTGCACCCCTTCGACCACCCTACTGGGCACCTGCCTCCAGCCCCTGAGAACTCCATCTTCCCCTAGTTCTGCCCAGGAGCCCCTGAGAACCCCATCTTCCCCTGGTTCTCTTGCCCACTCCCCTGCTGGGGCTCCTTCCTGGCACTGAGGAGGGGCGCTCCCAATGCTGTGAGGCAGCGGGGAGGGACCGTGCACCCGTGGCTATCAGAGCCCCTCCGCTGTCCCACCCTGGGCCTGGGACACGGGCCTGGGGCAGTGTGTGTCTGCTGGTCATGTGCTGGTGCCAGTTGGGGAGGAATCAGCTGTCTCGGTGGATTCTGAGACTCACTGTGGGGCGGGAAGAAGGGTCTTCACTCTGCCATTCAGGGATAAAGTTTAATTTTATTTTTCTACACATTTTGCCAGGTCAGGCATTTTGCTAGTAAGCAGGATGCCCCCAACTCTCCCTGCCATGGAGGATTCTTTTTTTTAAGCTTTGGGTGCTTTTTTAATACTTTTTTTTTTAATGTGGGGAAGGAGCTTGCTCTGACGTCACCCTCCTCTCCCCTGACTCCTGTCCTGAGAGCTGTGGATGCCGCCTCCTGCCCTGCCTACCCCTGAAACGTGGGGAATGGGGGCCCCAGGACAGCATCAGGACTTTTGAGTCCAGCTGCCAGCAATGGTTCCAACTCGGAGGCAGCGCCTCTTGGTCCCCATTTCTGTATAGCAGGCGTGTGTGTGTGTGTCGAGGTTTTTTATTTTTTGCTTAATCAAACTCCATTCCCAAATGCACTCCATCTCTGGCTCTGAGGGCGCTCCCTCCTCTCAGCCGGGCAGCCTGGCCTCTCCTGCCCAGACCTGCGGTCCCAGCATCCCCCAGAGCCAGGGAACAGGCCCAGCGGGAGGGGGTTTTATGTTTTGTTTCAAACAGAAAACACAACCTTATTTTTCTTTACAAAAGCAAAAAAGGAAACCAAAAAAGATACAGCCTTTGAATGATGCCTGCTGGCTGTCTGTATTCGTTTGCTTGGGC